GAGACCCCATCTCAAAAAATAAATAAATAAAAGCAAACAAGAAAAAAAAAGGCTTGAAACATATCTGATAGATAAAGGGCTAATCAACACAATATATAAAGAACTGCAAATCAGTAAACTAAGAGCAAATAACCCAATATAAAGACATTAAAGGGTAGCCACGGACATCTCAGACGACTAAAAACAAAAGACAGTAACGTATAATAAAACATGTAATTGCAAGGTGATCCGGGAATAGTAAGCGAAAAGCAACAATTAAATACTATTTTCTCATCCACCAGAACGCCAAAAATTAAAAAGCCTAACAATGTCCAGGGCTGGCGAGAATGTGGCAGAAGGTGATGTCACATACCCTGCAAGTGGGAATCTAAACAGATTCAGGGTTTTGTTTTTTTTTAATCGCAATTAGGTGGCCTGTTAAATTTTTTTTCTTGAGACAGAGTTTTGCTCTTGTTGCCCAGGCTGGAGTGCAATGGCTCGATCTTGGCTCACCGCAACCTCGACCTCCCAGGTACAAGCGATTCTCCTGTCTCAGCCTCCCAAGTAGCTGGGAGTACAGGTATTTGCCACTAAGCCCAGCTAATTGTTTTTTATTTAGTAGAAACGGGGTTTCACCATGTTAGTCAGGCTGGTCGGGAACTCCTGACCTCAGGAGATCTACCCGCCTTGGCCTCCCAAAGTGCTGGGATTACAGGCGTGTGCCACTGTGCCCAGCCACTTTTTTTTAGACAGAGTCTTGGTCTGTTGCCCAGGCTAGAGTTCAGTGGCGCCATCTCAGCTCACTGCAACCTCCGCCTCCCAGATTCAAGCGATTCTCCTGCCTCGACCTCCCAGTAGCTGGGATTACAGGTTTCCAGCAAATCCCTCTGAGCCGCCCCCGGGGGCTCGCCTCAGGAGCAAGGAAGCAAGGGGTGGGAGGAGGAGGTCTAAGTCCCAGGCCCAATTAAGAGATCAGATGGTGTAGGATTTGGGAGCTTTTAAGGTGAAGAGGCCCGGGCTGATCCCACTGGCCGGTATAAAGCACCGTGACCCTCAGGTGACGCACCAGGGCCGGCTGCCGTCGGGGACAGGGCTTTCCATAGCCATGGCCCAGCAGTGGAGCCTCCAAAGGCTCGCAGGCCGCCATCCGCAGGACAGCTATGAGGACAGCACCCAGTCCAGCATCTTCACCTACACCAACAGCAACTCCACCAGAGGTGAGCCAGCAGGCCCGTGGAGGCTGGGTGGCGCTCCTCTCTCTCCTCTGCCTCCTGCCCTCAGGCCCCTTCGAAGGCCCGAATTACCACATCGCTCCCAGATGGGTGTACCACCTCACCAGTGTCTGGATGATCTTTGTGGTCATTGCATCCGTCTTCACAAATGGGCTTGTGCTGGCGGCCACCATGAAGTTCAAGAAGCTGCGCCACCCGCTGAACTGGATCCTGGTGAACCTGGCGGTCGCTGACCTGGCAGAGACCGTCATCGCCAGCACTATCAGCGTTGTGAACCAGGTCTATGGCTACTTCGTGCTGGGCCACCCTATGTGTGTCCTGGAGGGCTACACCGTCTCCCTGTGTGGTAAGCCAGTCGGGGCCCAGGCTCAGCGGAAATCAAAGCCCTCATCTGTCTGCTCTCCCCATAGGGATCACAGGTCTCTGGTCTCTGGCCATCATTTCCTGGGAGAGATGGATGGTGGTCTGCAAGCCCTTTGGCAATGTGAGATTTGATGCCAAGCTGGCCATCGTGGGCATTGCCTTCTCCTGGATCTGGGCTGCTGTGTGGACAGCCCCGCCCATCTTTGGTTGGAGCAGGTAAGGGTGCGAGGACGCAAGATGGAGTGGGCCATCAGGACTGGCTGCCGGCCCTTCTCTCCAGGTACTGGCCCCACGGCCTGAAGACTTCATGCGGCCCAGACGTGTTCAGCGGCAGCTCGTACCCCGGGGTGCAGTCTTACATGATTGTCCTCATGGTCACCTGCTGCATCACCCCACTCAGCATCATCGTGCTCTGCTACCTCCAAGTGTGGCTGGCCATCCGAGCGGTAAGCCCCCCGATTCCTCCTGGCCTCACCCGAACCCCCGACTCACTATCCCTGTCTCCCTTAGGTGGCAAAGCAGCAGAAAGAGTCTGAATCCACCCAGAAGGCAGAGAAGGAAGTGACGCGCATGGTGGTGGTGATGGTCCTGGCATTCTGCTTCTGCTGGGGACCCTACGCCTTCTTCGCATGCTTTGCTGCTGCCAACCCTGGCTACCCCTTCCACCCTTTGATGGCTGCCCTGCCGGCCTTCTTTGCCAAAAGTGCCACTATCTACAACCCCGTTATCTATGTCTTTATGAACCGGCAGGTAAGCAACACCATCAGCAGATCCCACTCAAAGCTCTGCTCAATAACGCTTTCTGTCCTTCCAGTTTCGAAACTGCATCTTGCAGCTTTTCGGGAAGAAGGTTGACGATGGCTCTGAACTCTCCAGCGCCTCCAAAACGGAGGTCTCATCTGTGTCCTCGGTATCGCCTGCATGAGGTCTGCCTCCTACCCATCCCGCCCACCGGGGCTTTGGCCACCTCTCCTTTCCCCCTCCTTCTCCATCCCTGTAAAATAAATGTAATTTATCTTTGCCAAAACCAACAAAGTCACAGAGGCTTTCACTGCAGTGTGGG